TTTTTAATGTGGAGTTCAAGACTCTTCGAGTGAGGCAGGTCGTTGTTGTGTATGTCACTGCTCACTGGAGGGCATTATTAAGCCTTAGATACTGAGAAGAATTACTGCCAACCCCAGCACCTACACAGGGATTTTTCTCTTTTGACTCCTGAATTCTTGACAGATTAGGAAGTATATAGTTAGTTTAATGTTCCAGGTTGCTGGTTTCTGGTTAGATGAGCTGTTACAGTATTTTTTTCTTTTTTTTTTTTTTAAAGTTTTTAGTTTTTAATTCTCCCAAGGCTTCTCCCAAGGCTCTGTCATTCATCGTTACCGTATTCTTAATCATGAGAGGGATTATCTTCACCCACCACCAAGTGGCAGAGAAGTGCTTTATCATTTTTATGATAATGCTATAACTAATGAGTGACAAAAGAAAAAGCAAACACTTTGCCTTTAGGAACCCTACCACCTATTTGTTGTTTTTTTGTTTTTTGTTTTTTGTTTTTTTTGAGATGGAGTCTTGCTCTGTCGCCCAGGCTGGAGTGCAGTGGTACAATCTCAGCTCACTGCAACTTCCGCCTTTTGGGTTCAAGCAATTCTCCTGCCTCAGCCTCCCAAGTAGCTGGGACTACAGGCGCGTGCCACCACGCCCGGCTAATTTTTTGTATTTTTAGTAGAGACAGGGTTTCACCGTGTTAGGCAGGATGGTCTTGATCTCCTGACCTCATGATCCACCTGCCTCGGCCTCCCAAAGTGCTGGGATTACAGGTGTGAGCCACCATGCCCGGCCACCTTTTTGTTTTTAAGCCCTTCTGCCAGCCTCAGAAATAGCATCCCATTTGCACTGGCATGTACAAAGCATTAGAGTCTATGTTAAGAAAAGGAAGACATTTGGTTCTGGATTAATTTTAGGATTATCTAAGAAGAGGTTAAAACAAGTTTTGTTTAAAAGCGTGTTTGAATAACTCTCTTTATGTATAGTTAAAATTAAAGACCCACTCTTAATTTTCAAAGTAGCACATATTTATAATTGGAAATTTTTTTTTTTTTTTTTTTTTTTTTTTTTGAGACAGCGTCTGGCTCTGTCGCCCAGGCTGGAGTGCAGTGGCGCAATCTCGGCTCACTGCAAGCTCCGCCTCCTGGGTTCACGCCATTCTCCTGCCTCAGCCTCTCAAGTAGCTGGGACTACAGGAGCCCGCCACCGCTCCCGGCTAATTTTTTGTATTTTTAGTAGAGACGGGGTTTCACTGTGTTACCCAGGATGGTCTCGATCTCCTGACCTCATGATCCACCCGCCTCGGCCTCCCAAAGTGCTGGGATTACAGGCGTGAGCCACCACGCCCGGCCGGAAATTTTTTTTGAGATGGAGTCTCTGTCTGTTGCCCAGGCTGGAATGCAGTGGCACAATCGTGGCTCACCTCCCAGGTACAAGCGATTCTGCTGCCTCAGCCTCCCAAGTAGCTGGGATTACAGGTGTGCACCACCACCCCCGGCTAATTTTTGTATTTTTTGTAGAAACGGGGTTTCACCACGTTGGCCAGCCTGGTTTTGAACTCCTGACCTCAAAGTGATCTACCTCACAAAGTGCTGGGATTACAGGCGTGAGCCACCACACCTGGCCTATTATAATTTTTTTATATGGAGAAGGACCAAAATAATCCAAAGATGTAACTCTTTGCATTTTGGGTTTTTTAGTTTTACTTTTTTTCACATACAGGTATGGGCATGTGCACGCACGCACTCTGTCTCTCTTCTTTTCTTTTTTTTTTTTTTAATTAAAAAACCCACCGGCCAGTTGTGGTGGCTCACGCCTATAATCCCAACACTTTGGGAGGCCAAGGCTGGCAGATCACAAGGTCAAGAGATTGAGACCATCCTGGCCAACATGGTGAAACCCTGTCTCTACTAAAAATACAAAAATTAGCTGGGCATGATGGCGCACGCCTGTAGTCCCAGCTACTCAGGAGGCTGAGGCAGGAGAATTGCTTGAACCCAGGAAGTGGAGGTTGCAATGAGCCTAGATCGGGCCACTGCACTCCAGCCTGGTGATGGAGCAAGACTCCATCAAAAAAAAAAAAAAAAAAACCTATCTCCTGCACAGTCTCTCCCTTTTCTTATGCCTCTCCTGACTCCTTTTTTTTTTCCAAACTTGGAATCATACTATAAGTTATTTTATAATTTGCTTGTTTCACCCTAACAGCCTGATCCTTTTCCTTTGTCATTAAGTATTCTCCTACAACCTGGTTTCTAATGGCTACATAGTACTCCAACATACATATGTTATTTAATGGACATAATCAGAACCATGTTGCAAGGCATTTAGGTTATCTTTATTTTTGTACTATTTTATGCATGTATAATACTGTTGAATATCCTTTATATGAATTTTTGTATACATTTCTTTTTGCCTTAGGGCAGATTCCTGCAAGTAGACTTTGGGAGTCAAAGCATATACACATTTTAATGCTTTTGCTAGCTATTCCATTACTCGGTAAATTAATATTTACGTTTCCACCTGCGGTGTTTAAGAGCTCCTATTTTTTTTTTTCTTTTTTCTTTTTTTTTTTGAGATGGGGTCTCAATCTGTCTCCCAGGCTGCAGTGCAGTGCAGTGGCATGATCTCAGCTCACTGCAACCTCTGCCTCCCGGGTTCAAGCAGTTCTCCTGCCTCAGCCTCCCAAGTAGCTGGGATTACAGGCGCCTGCCACCACACCCCGCTAATTTTTGTATTTTTAGTAGAGACACAGTTTCACCTTGTTGGCCAGGCTGTTCTCAAACTCCTGACCTCAGGTGATCCGCCCACCTCATCCTCCCAAAGTGCTGGGATTACAGGCGTGAGCCACCGCACCCACCAAGAGTTCCTACTTTTCTGAACAGTGCCCTTTATTATAATTTTTTAAACTAATTTTTTCTAATTAAAATGTTTAGAATTATATATGAGGAAATCATTTGGCAGCCTTTAAGGCTTGTCTATTTAGCCTATCAAGCATAACAAATTCAAGAACTTTTTGGACCAGGTGCGGTGGCTCACACCTGTAATCCCAGCACTTTTGGGAAGCTGAGGTGGGCGGATCACTTGAGGTCAGGAGTTTGAGACCAGCCTGGCCAGCATGGTGAAACCCCGTCTGTACTAAAAAGACAAAAATTAGCTGGGTATGGTGGCACTTGCTGTAATCCCAGCTACTTAGGAGGCTGAGGCAGGAGAATCGCTAGAACCCGGGAGCCGAGATTGCACCATTGCACTCCAGCCTGGGCAACAGAGTGAGACTCCATCTCAAAAAAAAAAAAAAAAAAGAAAAAAAAAAAACAACTTTTTAGGCCAGGCGTGGTGGCTCACACCTGTAATCCCAGCACTTTGGGAGGCCGAGGCGGGCGGATCACGAGGTCAGGAGATCGAGACCATCCTGGCTAACATGGTGAAACCCTATCTCTACTAAAAAAAAAATACAAAAAAAATTAGCCGGGCCTGTTGGCCTGCGCCTGTAGTCCCAGCTACTTGGGAGGTTGAAGTAGGAGAATGGCGTGAACCCGGGAGGCTGAGCTTGCAGTGAGCCGAGATCGCACCACTGCACTCCAGCCTGGATGACAGAGCAAGACTCTGTCTCAAAAAAAAAAAAAAAAAAAAAAAAAGCCTTTTTGACTCATTAGAGAATAAATGTAGGTTAATTGTAGATCATTTAGATATTATGAAAGCATAAAGTGAAAAGTATCATTAAGCATCCTTTTAAGATGGGTGAGGTTTTACGTGCAATTTTGTGTCACGCTTTTTTTACTTAATTTATCTCATGTATTTTCTATTACATTAAAATCTTCCTTATTAATGGCTTCATAAAATCCATTGTATGGCAATATTATGACTTACCCAACCATTCCTCTTATATTGTCTACCTTTTTTTTGGTCTCCTAATTCTTGCTGTTATAAGTAACCCTGTGATGGGTATTATGTGCATAAAACTTTGTTTGCATTTTTATTATCCCTGAGTACATATGGATTCCATGAAATAAAATTCATGTGTCACAGCAGGAGTGAACATATTCAAGTATCTCAGTGCATATAACCAAATAACTTTCCAGAAAAGCTACACCAGTTACACTTAACACCCGCAGTGTATGAGCATGCCCGTGTGATGGGCACTTCAACAGCATGGAGTACCCCTGTTGTGTTTGCTGGCCAGGCGTGGTGGCTCACGTCTGTAATTCCAGCACTTTAGGAGGCCAAGGCGGGCGGATCACCTGAGGTCAGAAGTTCGAGACCAGCCTGACCAACATGATGAGACCCTGTCTCTACTGAAATTACAAAAATTAGCTGGGCATGGTGGTAGGCTCCTGCAATCCTAGCTACTCGGGAGGCTGAGGCAGGAGAACCGCTTGAACCCGGGAGGCGGAAGTTGCAGTGTGAGATCACACCATTCCACTCCAGCTTGGGTGACAGAGTGAGACTCTGTCTCAAAAATAAAAAATAAAAATAAAAGATGCTAATTTACCAAGTGAAAAATAATCAGGAAGTTTTTCTTGAATGAATAATAAATAGAGATAGGACTATGAATTAAGTAGCATTCTGTCATTGTTTTATTAGTAATATAACTATTACAAATGTGATCAAATTTTTTTTTATTAAAAGTCACTTTTTAAAGTCAACTTACCCCCCAAAAAAGTGTATTATTTTTTTCCCCCAATATATGGGGAATTTAATTTTTTTCTGTCATTTTGAAAAATCAATGCCAAGAGATAATACCATATTGAGATTTTTGACCAAATGTTAACAGCGTAAATTGCCCTGGTTCAAGACCTCCACTCCTTGGTTCTTGGTCCCTTCAGTTTGTGGTATGAATAAACATCATTTGTAATTATTTGACTAAGTCATTTAAAATCCCTGTTCTTCAGTTTAATATACTGTTTTGCTCCTCCTTTCTCATTGAGGTACTGTATGAATTTAAGGGCCATACGAAGTATTTGTCCCTTCTTAAAAGATAGGCACAGGATATAGACTCGGTAATAAAATGTGGTTTGGGTTTCTAGTATTTTTTTATGCTTCCAGGTACCCAGAACCGCAAATTTTACTTTGAGCTCCTCAGAAGAAAGGTGCTCCAGGCATCTGAGAGAATACCGTTGGGGTGATACTTACAAATTTGTAAGCTAACACTGAAATCTTAAAACTTCCGAAAATATTAATGCATTTGTATGACTTATTTTTCAACTGAGTATGTCAAAGTACTTTATGAACAAGTGTTGTCCCTAGTTTGTACTGATGGGGAAACTGAGGCATGGGGTGATAAGGTGACTGGCCCAAGGTTACAAAATGAGTTATTGACAACTCCGGAAATAGAAGATTTTTTAAATTCCCATACTAGATACATGTGGGCATTGACATTCAAAGCTTCCCTCATGCTATTTCCTTTAGTCCTGTCCTTTGGGGATTGCCTCTGAGGGTGAGAGGGTAGTTCAGGTTTCCGGGCTTGTTCAGCCTTTAGTCTCTGTAGAGGCTTCCAGCAAGCTGACAAGTTACTGCCAAAAGTGAGACAGATGGTATTTTTTATGATGTTGTCCTTAGTTGGAGACTGCTAGTGATTCTCCTCCTCAGGCTACTCTTTGAAAAGCTGTAAGGTGGTATCAGCTTTATCGTGGTTGGCTGAGGAAGGATTTGTACAAGTAAATGTTCTCTGCCTTATTGTCATTCCTAGGGCCGTCTGGTCTTATAGTACCCTGAAGGTGAGGGATTAGATTATGCTCTGAATTTGTATGCCCATAGTTTGAGGAAATGTTTTACTTGAGTTTTCTGTGTGTTGAGATGAAAGTCTCCCAGGCTAAAGATTTCTGAACTGCACGCAATGTCTGAAGAAGCGCTTGAAAGGCACTTTATTTCTCCCAGGTCCCCAACCATGGGTTTAGGTTTTTATGCCAGAAAGGGGACCTTCATGAACAAAGACCCCCAAGACCTAGAGAGAAGAGGAAGTCTGAAAGAGGGAGGTTTGAATTCAGCCTTCAGGAATGAAGAGGGCAGACAGAGCAGGAGGCTCAGGCAAGGGAGTCAGGAACCACAGACCAGAAACATGGACTTGGAAAGGTTTTCATGTAATTGAAATGAAGCTATTGATCCATCCATTTTAAAAGAATTTGAAAAATTCATTAAAATACTTAATTAGTGGCATCCACTAATTAATAAAAGCATAGGGAGTGGCATCTTTAACCAAAAATGAAAATGAAGAAACAGACTCCAGCCCAGGGACCAGGGGCGATTATGAGGGACATGGTGCCTCATACAGCCAAGATGATCCAAGAGGCATCATCTTTAATGAAGCTTTAACACCTGGCAGCCTGCTCATTGTGTTGTTTAAGAGGTAAGTATGAACTGGTTTTGTTTGTAGCTTTTGTGTGGAATCAGGTAGTGCTGTCTGCAGAGTGTAAACCTTTATTTCTTTAAGTAGGAATAACAGATAAAGTAATTCTATATTAAATCCCAAGAGTTTTATTCTAAATTGGTAATGTGACTTTCATCTCTCGAGTTTTTTCAAATCGTTTTTAATTTGTGGTTGAGTCTTCACGAACTTCTTGTCATCAGGCAATAGTTGATTCCCCTTTTTTGAAAGCTTTCAATTTCATTTATCCTTAGTGTTGAAAAGTGTCAGAAAATTGAAATGGACACAGATGATTGTATCTGCCCTCCCTTTCAGGAAAGCCATGTTGACTTTAAAATATCAAAAAAGAAAGTTCAGTTATGATTGCAGGGGGTAATGATAGTTTGATCCACAAACTATTTGCAGTGTAAAAGTGAAATACCTTAGCTGACTTAGTTCATTTTTGAAAGTTTTGAATAGCTAAAACAAAGTTGGCAAATAGGCTCATAGAGTAGTTACAGAGTAAGACTAAATTCATATTTGATGCAGATTCCTCTCTACCTCCCATTCTGGGAGGATTTAGTTTTACTGTTTGGTGTTTAGGATAATGATTGTTCTGTTTTTCTCACCCTACTATGTGAATATATATTCTGTTAGAGATGGGCTGTTATCTGCAATGTGGACTCAATACCATGGGCTTGAGTTTGGTTAGTTCATCATTAGAGATTTTTTTTCAGCAGTTGGTTTACTTTATGAGAAAGGATCATGAGTTTAATTTTCCCACTGATATATTTGTGTTCTCATTGCTGAGATATAAGTTTCTTAATGATTTGTTACCTTTTTCTATTTTCCTAGACTAGTATTAAAATTTTGATGGCATATGGGTTTGGTTCCACTTGTAGAGAATAAATGTTCACAACTTACTGGTATTAGCACACACACATCACATGCAGAAATGGTGTTTTCTTGCCACTTACTCTTTCTCATAAGATGCTTATATTCCTGTGGGCATTTGTCTTCCACACTACAGCACATAATTTGATGAAACTGATTTTCTGTGCAAGAGCTTGTGTTTCTCCAACTCTGGTTTTATGGACCACTTTTCATTGGTATATAGGAGGCGGTTAAAACGTGGTGGTAGAATGCAGGTTTTAGGTTAGCTGGGTGTGAAGAATCCCAGGTCTTTGGGATAGTCTTGGCAAGTTACTCAACTCCTCTAAGTTAGTTTCTTGATCTGTCAGATGACAGTAAACCTCAGAGTTGTGAAAATTAAATGGATATAATGTGTGTAAAGCACTTAGCATAATGCTTTATACATCGTAAAACTTTCAAAAATAGGAGTAGTAATTATTACAAAGAAATGTGAAGAAGAGTCCTAGTGGGCTGCATGTTAAAAATAGTTTTTAGTTAATGAAAATTAAATCACATCTTAGATGTTTATCATCTGCATGGTACTTTTCTGGTTGCTGCTTTAACCTTTGTATAGTTGAAAGTCTGTAAACTTTCTAGTATTCTTTGATTTCTGGCCCATTTCCCTCCTACCATTCACGCTTATATTTTTTGGTTCAAGTCACCATTCCTTGCAAAACTAATTAAATACATTCCTAAATACATAATATTGCCAATATTCATTCACATCCACCACGTCTAGATCCAAGTCTTCATCTTCTTTATGCTGGTCTAATTTTTGCTGAGCCTTAGAAGCAAAGACAGACTCCGGGGGTTGATATGGGACCTCCAGAATGGGGATTGCACAGAATAATCTTATTTTTCCTCTATTCTTCTAGTCTGTTATGTTCTGAACCCACACATGTTTTCGGAAGGACCAGATGGCTGACACTGGCTAATGGGAACCAAAAGACGAGTGAAAGTAACCTGGTTGTCACATACCCCCAGCTTAGAGGTGCTTCACCCTGCCCCAAGGTCAATTTCTTTTTTCTCTAGAGACTTTACCCCATTATATCAAAAACCTTTACTACAGCCTGACTTTATCTGATGTTAGAGTATCATTAAGTCAAGCAGCAGCATTTATTGAGTGAAAAAAGATTGTACACAGGACTGGAAGAGAAGCATCTGCCTTTAAAATACAGTAGAAGGCCGGGCATGGTGGCTCATGCCTGTAATTCTAGCACTTTGGGAGGCCAAGGCAGGTGGATTGCCTGAGCTCAGGAGTTCGAGACCACCCTGGGCAACATGGTGAAACCCTGTCTCTCCTAAAAAAAAAAAAAAAAAAATTACAAAAAATTTGCCGGGCATGGTGGTGCACACCTGTAGTCCCAGCCACTCTAAAGGCTGAGGTACAAGAATTGCTTGAGCCCAGGGTCAGAGGTTGCAGTGAGTGGAGATCGCGCCGCTGCGCTGCAGCCTGCGCGACAGAGCGAGACTATGTTTTTTTTAAAAAAAAAAAAAAAAAGGAATTAGAACCTTGTGGTTTAGAGCTGGGATTTTTAGAGTCATGGGTCTGGGTTCAAATCTAGCTCCTTCACTCATGAGCTCCTTGAAAATGAGCAAGTTGCTTACTCCAAGCCTCAGTTTCTCATTGTAAAATGAGAAGAATAATAATACATTCTTCACATTTGATATACAAATGGATGAAATATTATGGATAAATTATTTACTGTGCCAGGCACTGTGCTAAATAGCCAACAGATATTAGCCTTCGTTTTTCTTAGTGAAGAGCTCATAATCAAAAGAGAAGGTAAGCACAAAGACAAAAACAAGACTTAAAAAGCTACAGAAACATGACTGGGCACAGTGGCTCACGCCTGTAATCCCAGCACTTTGGGAGGCTGAGGCGGCCATATCACAAGGTCAGGAGTTTGAGACAAGCCTGACCAACATGGTGAAACCCCGTCTCCACTAAAAATATAAAAATTAGCTGGGCGTGGTGGCGTGTGCCTGTAATTCCAGCTATTCAAGAGGCTGAGGCAGGAGAACTGCTTGAACCTGGGAGGTGGAGGCTGCAGTGAGCCAAGATTGTGCCTTTGCACTCCAGCCTGGGCAACAGAGCGAGACTCCATCTCAAAAAAACAAAAACAAAAAGCGTAAAATTGAATAGAAGTGCTAAAGCTAAAGAAAGTCCTAAAATAATTGGAATAGGCAAGTTTCTGAGGCTTCATGAAAGAGGTAATTCTCAAGCATATGGAAGAAGATTGATATAATTCAACTTGTGTAGTCAAGGTGTTCCAGGTTTAGAGAGTGACATAAAGATACTTAGGAGTCGTTATAGACTTCTAAACAAAAAAATGATTTAGTAGCTGACTTTTCCTGACACAATGCAAAAGACAAGTTGACTAAGTAAAAATAGCTCTAGCCTAGAATTACATAAATTAATCCAAATGGTAGAGACAGCCCTGAAGGCCCAGCAAATGAGAAAACTGCAGAACTTGGCAGTAGACCCAGTGGGTAACCAATAAGATATAGTCAGAAGTGATTACAAAGGTGTTGGGAGCAAATTAGATGGTCAAGGGATCCGGAAGAGAGAAATCATGAGGTAGGTTTTCTTCTTTGAAGGTGGGGAAAGATCAAGTGCAGACTGAGCTGTGGCCAACGTTTGCAGACCAGGAATCCACACTAGCTCTAATCAGAGAGCCCTTGGTGTGCGGGAACTGCCAGTTTGCCGACGTGAAAAGAGTCCCAGACTGGGTAATGGTGAGCCCTGAAGTCGCACCCCAGCTCTGCCACTCAGTGAGCACGGGTAAGTCATCCACCTCCTCCAGGTGGCCTTGATTCAACAGATGAAAATTTTTCCTTGGCTACAGCAACATCCCTAATCCTGACCAGCCATGGAGAGGTTCGGTTCTTACAAGGAAAATGAGTGAATGTGGGAATGGCTCACCACATTGTGAAAACAAAACTCACATCCTGCTGATGGTTGGCTGAGGACTGTCATGTCCACATACAAAGAAAAGCATGTGGCACAGTTTTAGGACAAAGGTGAGCAGAGATCCACCGTGGAAAGGGGCATAGATTCTTATACCAAGCATCCCTGTCTTTGCAGTTGCCACCAACTACTTGGGAAACAAAAGAAGTGTCCTGTGTATGTAGCCAGCCTCCTCCTAGAAAGATAGGAGTCTACTTTGAGAAGTCTCCCTACCTCTTTCAGTGCCTGTTGGCACAAAGCAAAGTGGTTTCACCTGAAGAGAAGACAAAGTTGATCCTTAGTTTGCAAAATCCACCTAACCTTTGCTAAGCATGAACCTCATTGCTTTCTCTTTAATGTTAGTGAAGCTGGATGTCAAAATGGTACCAACCAGTATTTTCTTTGCTCTCTTCTAGATATGGTTTTGTGGAGTTTGATGATCTGCGTGATGCAGATGATGCTGTTTATGAACTGAATGGCAAAGACCTTTGTGGTGAGCGAGTAATTGTTGAGCATGCCCGCGGCCCACGGCGAGATGGCAGTTACGGTTCTGGACGCAGTAAGCATTCAAAGGGCATACTTTTATCAGTAGAAATAATCTTATTTATTTGAACCTTCCAAAGGTGGATATGGTTATAGAAGAAGTGGCCGAGATAAATATGGCCCTCCTACTCGCACAGAGTACAGACTTATTGTGGAGAATTTGTCAAGTCGGTGCAGCTGGCAAGACCTAAAGGTTTGGGCCCCATTAACCTTTTGGGGTAAGGTCCTAATGTAGTCACACTTTTTTTTTTCTTCAGGATTATATGCGTCAGGCAGGAGAAGTGACTTATGCAGATGCTCACAAGGGACGCAAAAATGAAGGGGTGATTGAATTTGTATCTTATTCTGATATGAAAAGAGCTTTGGAAAAGTTGGATGGAACTGAAGTCAATGGGAGAAAAATCAGATTAGTTGAAGACAAGCCAGGTTCCAGACGACGCCGGTCCTACTCCAGAAGCCGGAGTCATTCAAGGTACTGTTGATGTCTTTTGTGTGTTGGAGCTCAGCAAGTATTAAAAAATATTTTCTCCCCCTAGGTCTCGCTCTCGAAGCAGACATTCCCGTAAGAGCAGAAGCCGAAGTGGCAGCAGCAAAAGCAGTCATTCTAAGAGTAGATCTCGGTCCAGGTATGTCTTCCATGTTATAAGTAGAGGTGGTCTGTGACACAAACAGTATCCCATGTCTCCTCAGGTCGGGCTCCCGCTCCCGGAGCAAGAGCCGGAGCCGGAGCCAGAGTCGGAGCCGGAGCAAGAAAGAGAAAAGCAGGAGCCCCAGCAAGGAAAAGAGCCGCAGCCGCAGCCATAGCGCTGGCAAGAGCCGCAGCAAGAGCAAAGACCAAGCTGAAGAGAAGATCCAAAACAATGACAATGTCGGGAAACCCAAGAGCCGGAGTCCTAGCAGGCATAAAAGTAAGAGCAAAAGTCGGAGCAGGAGTCAGGAGAGGAGAGTGGAGGAGGAGAAGCGAGGGAGTGTGAGCAGGGGCAGGAGCCAGGAGAAGAGCCTCCGCCAGAGTCGGAGCCGGAGCAGGAGCAAAGGGGGCAGCAGGAGCCGGAGCAGGAGCCGCAGCAAGAGCAAGGACAAGAGGAAGGGCAGGAAGAGAAGCAGAGAGGAGAGCCGCAGTCGCAGTCGCAGCCGCAGCAAGAGTGAGAGGAGCAGAAAGCGAGGCAGCAAGCGAGACAGCAAGGCGGGCAGCAGCAAGAAGAAGAAGAAGGAAGACACTGACCGCTCCCAGTCCAGATCTCCATCCCGCTCCGTGTCAAAGGAGCGGGAACATGCCAAGTCTGAATCCAGCCAGAGGGAAGGTCGAGGAGAGAGTGAGAATGCTGGCACCAATCAGGAGACCCGGTCCAGGTCGAGATCCAATTCCAAATCGAAACCAAACCTTCCATCAGAATCACGCTCCAGATCAAAGTCAGCTTCAAAAACCCGATCTCGGTCCAAGTCTAGATCCAGGTCTGCTTCCAGATCGCCCTCCCGATCTAGATCTAGGTCCCACTCAAGGTCCTAACTGGCTATGGCCACAGCTGGAACTACCCGAGAAGTCTTTTGTACATGTTTGGTAGCCGTAGCACAAGTGATTGGAGTAGAACATGTCACTGCTGTACATTTTTAACTCCCCTAATGGTGTGTCTATAATTGTTAAATCTAAGTGCTTCCTCTCAGTAAAGCCTCCTGGCACCAGGCCTTCCTGCTCGACTGAAAAAAATTTTCTCTTTGAAAATCCCCTTTTACTCATGGCCCACAGTAGAATATCCAAAACGCCTTGGCTTTCAGGCCTGGCCTTTCCTACAGGGAGCTCAGTAACCTGGACGGCTCTAAGGCTGGAATGACCACATAGGTAGGTATGGTGAGTTCAACCATTTTTGCTCTTGAATTGATGCCCTTCGATGTATGCCATTTAGTGAAAGTGCTAAGTCTTAAGTTTCCTACCACTTTGGTTTCATATTTTTGGACTTAACAAAGTTGTGAATAGCACAGTCGAGGAAAATTGATACCTGCAGTAACCCATAGGAAATAAACTGTAGAGTTCCATATTCTGGTATTGTGATTATATTGTTTTATATTAAAAAAGAAAAGAAAAGAATTTTTTTTAATTTTATTTTTCCCCGTCTTGCAAAGTATAGTGACCCCTGTTTCCATTAAATTTGAATAAAGACTATTTTTGCTTGACAAAATTTCATGGTGTTTGAATTGAAGTTGTACTTTC